ACGGCCACGAGTGGCGGGCGGCGCGGGTTCGGCCGGGGCGGCGGCGGCGCGACGGGCTGCGGTCCTGCGGGTTTGTGGCCTGAGACGTCTAGCCCACTCCCTGGAGGGGCCGGCCGCCCAGCCTCTTTCGCTCTCTTCCTCTACCCCGGCTCGCGCTCCAGGCGCTTAGTGAGGCGGCGGGACGCCCGGGGCACTGGCGGAGGCGGCGGCGTCGCCCCTGGATTCGGACCCGCCCCCTCGCGCCCCGCCCCGTCCCCGCCCTCCCCACCGCCCTCTGCGGGAGCCGGGCAGCTGCAGCGGAGCCGCGGAGCGGGCGGCGGGGCCCAGGCTGTGCGCTTGGGGAGCGCGGAATGTGAGGCTTGGCGGGCCGCAGCACGCTCGGACGGGCCAGGGGCGGCGACCCCTCGCGGACGCCCGGCTGCGCGCCGGGCCGGGGACTTGCCCTTGCACGCTCCCTGCGCCCTCCAGCTCGCCGGCGGGACCATGAAGAAGTTCTCTCGGATGCCCAAGTCGGAGGGCGGCAGCGGCGGCGGAGCGGCGGGTGGCGGGGCTGGCGGGGCCGGGGCCGGGGCCGGCTGCGGCTCCGGCGGCTCGTCCGTGGGGGTCCGGGTGTTCGCGGTCGGCCGCCACCAGGTCACCCTGGAAGAGTCGCTGGCCGAAGGTACGGGCGCCCGGGGAGGCTCGGACAGGCAGGTGAGGGAGGGTTGGGGTGTGGCGGCGGCTTCTCCGGGTCCTCGCCCTCCGGACTGACTCTTATACCCCATTCTTCCTCTGCTGCCGGGCCAGCGGGGGCTCCTAAAGAGTGGCTCGGGCTTTCTCTCTTAAGCTGGCTTTTCTTGCCGCTGGCTGCCCCGGCCGGTGCACAGTTCTCTCATGCCTAGTTTAAATCATTTTCTGTGCTTTTTGACGCGAGAAAATAGGTAGTAGACGGGCTAGGAAGTGGGTTGGTGTTACGATTGGGCCAGTGACTCATTAGAGGGTCAGATCGAACAGGGTTGAAGCTCCGTTCTGCCAGCTGTGGCTCAGACGGGTGTCATGCGTTGGCCTTTTCATCTAAGCCTCCACCCGCGCTGCAGGGCATAGGACCCTGCAGCCCCTGGTGTCAAGCTGGGCTTTGCTGCAGCTCAGTCATCTGTTGAAAAACAATGTATTTGTGTGCATGTGTGCGTGTTGGAGGTGATCCTTTGCTCTAAATTCAGTTAGTAGGTTGCACTGAGGAGCAGGTAAACTTGGAGCCCATTTATCTTTGTTATTTAGAATCTTCTCTGTTGGACAAGGTGCTATTCATGCCCTCCCAGTATGTCTCTTTGATAGTAGTTTAAAAGGTGATATAAAAGCAGGTTAACTTTCACTTAACGAGGTTTTGTGGTCGGTCCTTCATGATCTGGAACAGGTTATGACGGCAGGTAGAAGTCTACTTACAAAAAAAGTTTACTCCATTTTAAAAGAAGAACTTAGAATTTAGTTTTGTATTTCTGGCATAATTGCCTTGTAGAAAATACTTGCCCTGTGTGCTGCATGCTTCATTGGCCTTTGAGTTTTTAGTTGCAAAATGATACTACAAAATAAACACTTTAAAAGAAATACTTTTTGTTGATAAATGGCCCTTTTAAGTTCTATGGTTAAGATAAAAAAAATCGAAGAGTGGATTCAGTTCTCCGAGCGTTAGACGTTGATGTGGTTTGAAAACAGTAGACTGAGATTCCGCTTGTATTTTTTGAAATGCTATACACAACAGTAAATTAGCACAAGGGAAAAAACCTGAAGATTTTTGTATAAAATATTTGAAAGAGAAAGAAATCGTGAATTATTCAAGTGTACATATCATTGTTTCGTGAACCATTGCTCAGAATAATGATCTTAGCCGAAACTTGGAGAGGTGGGAGAAGGAGGATCCTTAGTTTTTCAGAAGAATGAATATGTGGTGAGTGGTCTTTATAAAAGATTTACTATACTATAAAGTTTTCTAGCTCTTTATTACACATGAATTTCAATTATTGGTTTAGATTGTGTTGTAGGTTTTAAAAGCACATGGCTCTTCACTCAAATGCCATATTCTGTCTTTGAATTGTTTTAGTAACTAATTGAAATGTAGCTTGAGTAGTGTTACACTCACTCATTCCACTAAATCCCAGATGGGTCTTTTATTTAATAGAAAAAAAATACTGACATTTCACAAATTAGATTTTGAATTTGTAACTTGTATTACTCACTACCCTAAGCATATCTTATCACTACCCTAAGCAAGCCATTTTCAATAAAAAAATAATTTTGGAAAGTAATAAAGATGAATTTCAAAAGGAGAGTTCGTTCAACCACAACGAAGAATAAAAGTTTATTTCAAGCGCTAATGTCACTGTTAGAGTGTTCCACTGACTTTTGCCATAAATGTATCATTTCTCTTGAAAAGTCAATAATCAAATGCTAGGAGGAAGCAAGGACTGAAGAAATCCTTTTAGAAGATGAAACTTCTCCATCCTACACCCCAGCTTTAATTTCCTAGAAGGGAGGCCAAGGCCTAGGTTTTCTTTCCTTGTGTATTTTTTCTGTCTCCATCACCCACACAACTGGAATTGTCTATGTATAATCAGTTTAATTTTGATCCTGGCCGGTCTTATTTCAGATGCTTAATATCCCCTCTCCCTTCCTAATAAATAGTGCCACAATTTAGACAAGATGTTTAAGCACAAGTCTAGTTCGCATTTAAGCGTGATTAATCAATAATTGATGGGTCTGCCTGATCATAAGATTGGGTCATGTACTTGTGAAAATGCATTCAAGTTTAGAGTACTTGATTTGGGGAGAGGGATACCACTGAGTAGGCAAAGCGGTAGAAGCTAAGATAGACCAAAGCACAGACTTGGTAGATTTTGCATTTTTTGTTTTGGCCCAAAGTTGTTTAAACAGAGCCAGGAAGACTCAGTAGATACTGTGCCCTGAAGTGTTTTTGCCATGCTCCTGCAAACATTGGTAGTTTACTCATAATGACCTCTGCAGTGTCTTTTTAATAAATCCGTCCGTCTCTCTGTTGTTATTTTTATATAATTAGTTATGTTGCAAAAAGTCACCGTGAAAACTGGATTAGCAAACACTGAACCACTGCTCCTACTATGGTGTTAGATTCCTGAAAGCTGCTGTTCACAACATTTTTGTCAACTGATCAAGATACAACCTTGTTTTATGTCTGTTGCAGTTTAAATACACCTTATTTAATATATTTGGTTGATTTATTAACATTGAAATCATGGCCAACAGCTCTGTAAATCATGCCTCAATGAAGATTATCTCACACTTGTATTTTCTCTGTAGTCTTTGCTCCTTGAACACTAGACAGCACTTTAGCACTACGCTTAGGGACTGTTTTCAACAGTGAAATCACCAATAGCAAGCACAAAAATGAGAAAAACATGGCACTAAATAGACCATGAAAAGGACACTTGTTTACACTATGTAAGCTGAAACTAGAATGTGCACGTCAGTAGACTCACATTTTTCACCATTGTGCACATGTCTGCAATGACAGTGGAAGTGCTATGAGTAATGATTTTGGGGATACAAATAAATGTTAGTGAGTAGATGAATTTGTAAATATAGTATCCTCAACTAATGAGGAGCAACCTTTGTTATAGGTAGATATGTATATGCACATATTATGTCTATAATTTGAAAAGCAGATTCTCAGGGGTAGGTTGTATGTTATAACTAAACTGTTAAAGTTTTCTCTCTGAAACATTATATACTTTGTATCATAATGTCTTTGTAGTCAAGCACATAAGTGTTTGAAAATAGAACTTGCACCTTTTTAGTTCCTCCTCAAAGTTTAAAGGACTGATAACATAGTGAGGCAGTTCATGTTTTTTTTCTCAAAAACATGTTTAGGAGTCTGTACTAAGCAGATCCCAGCTTTGGTCTGTAGAAATGAGGGAGAGCGGTATGTTGGTTTTAGCTTCAAACAGTGACAAATTGTCAGGCTCATATAATTAATTCAATGTAACCTTCCAAGTTTTTACTAAAACCTGGGGTTGGCTTGTTGACCACATGCATCACCATAACAAGCCTTTGGTGCTAGTCTGAGGAATTTAATACTGATTGATAATAAGTTGGTTTTTGAGTAGGGGACATTGTTTTCCCTAAATGTCCTTGGTACAAAATGGACCTAAAATGGGGTGTTGAGACTGGGAGAGCAGAGATAACTTGTTGAGATAATGTAATCACGAGGTTATGGGGGCTGGGTAGGAATGATAGTGTGAATATGGTGATGTGGGTAAGATTTACTGAGATGGGTGTTGGGGGTTATTGGATTGTTAGTAATTGGAGGCCAGGAATTTACTACAGGGTTCTTTAAAAATAGCTCAGTATTTCTCTTAGAGTTAAATGCTTAGATAAGCTAAGTATTAGCCAGTTCTCGTTGTTAATTTTTCAGGAAGGTTGTACTATACATCTGATTTTGCACTATAAATTAGTAGGGAAATGATAGATTTAAGCATTATATCTCATTTGCAGAAAGCATCTGTGGCTGCCCAGTAACTTGTAAGTTCACATTCCGAAGAGAAGATAGAGAGGATAGAAAAAAGGGAAGGATCGAATAAAAATATCAACAACTGTTACTACTACACAACTTCATTAAATGCCTTTGGTGTGCTAAGCACTGCTAGGTGCTACTTAACATAGTAGAGGACAATAGTGGAGGTATTCTTCTGGCCTATGAAACTTACAGATTAGTGTGGAAGGTAAAAGCTAAACAAGCCAACAAAAATCACCAAGTTACTATAGTTAAAATTTTTTATATGTGTCGTGAAGACAATGCTCAGGGTTTTATGAGAGAATTCAGTTTAGACTGGGGGGTCAAGGAAGGCCTTTTTGATCTTTTAGCAGAAACCTGAAGGATGAAGAAAGTTAGGTAAAAACAGAGGTGTGAGGTTGGGGTGATTTGAAGTATGTCATGAAGACTGAAGTCTCTGTGTGAGGGAAGGAAGTTTCAGAAACTGAAATATGCTCAGAGCTGTGGACTACAATGAATGAATCACATGTAAGAGAGATCCAAGATGATGTTGGCAAGGTGACCAGGGTCCGGGGCTTAGTATACCATGCTGAGGAGTTTAGGTTTTATCTGAAATGCAACAGGAAGCTATTGAAGGGTTTGAATTGGGGCAGTGACATGCTCTGATTTGTATTTTTACAAGATCATGCTGATTGCTGTATAGAGAGGTATACAAATTATAAGGTTAAAATGATGACAGTGGGGATGAAGATGATAATGCTTAAATGGGAAGACCTTGTGGTGGTCATAGGAAGTGTTAGGAATTACTTGCTTATGTATCTCTCAGGTGAAAGTACCGTTTGGGAACATAAGGAAGGAACAGATTTTTTTTTTTTTTTTTGAGGTGTTTGGAGGACAGCCAGTAGTTCAGACATGTTTAGAGATGTGTTTGGATGAGATATCTGAGAGGAAATATCAAATGGGAAGCTGGGTATGTCGTCTGGAACTCAGCAAAGGTGTTTGGGCTTAGAGATGGTACTTCTGATTGATTAGTGAGCCCTGGCTGTTATTTAAAGCCCTGGGAGAGGATGGATGTAGGGAGAGTGTAGAATGAGAAGGTGCTCATTGAAGGACTCCTATAGTGCATTGGTCTCAGACATTAGTGTTCATTGTAAACATTCAGAGGATTTGGTAAAACAGAAGTGCTGAGCCTGGTCCCCAACTTTTGATTATGTCTGAGTGAGGCCCACTCTTTCAGTGATACAGATGCTGCCGGTTCAGGAACCACGTCTTGAGTACCGAGTACCACTGATTTCGAGCGGGCGAAGAAGACTAAGAAGAAGGTGCTAGAGAGGTATGAGGAATACCAGGACACTCTGATACCTGCTTTTAAATTAATTGGTGCTTTGTTTTTCTAGGTGGATTCTCCACAGTTTTCCTCGTGCGTACTCACGGTGGAATCCGATGTGCATTGAAGCGAATGTATGTCAATAACATGCCAGACCTCAATGTTTGTAAAAGGGAAATTACAATTATGGTAAGTGAAGGAGTAGTTCTCTTTCAGAAATTTTTCCAGTTTTCATTTTTTTTTTTCTTTCCAGAAAGAGCTATCTGGTCACAAAAATATTGTGGGCTATTTGGACTGTGCTGTTAATTCAATTAGTGATAATGTATGGGAAGTCCTTATCTTAATGGAATATTGTCGAGGTAAGTATTTTTTTGCATTTGTACTGTAATAAATATGTCCTCTCAAAATTACTTTTTTGGTTAGCTGGACAGGTAGTGAATCAAATGAATAAGAAGCTACAGACGGGTTTTACAGAACCAGAAGTGTTACAGATATTCTGTGATACCTGTGAAGCTGTTGCAAGGTTGCATCAGTGTAAGACTCCAATAATTCACCGGGATCTGAAGGTAAGAACTTTAGAATTCCTATGGATTAAGTAATACTACTCATTATTGATTTTCTTTTCTTAAGGTAGAAAATATTTTGTTGAATGATGGTGGGAACTATGTACTTTGTGACTTTGGCAGTGCCACTAATAAATTTCTTAATCCTCAAAAAGATGGAGTTAATGTAGTAGAAGAAGAAATTAAAAAGTAAGTATTTGTCTTTATTGCACTTTTGTCATATCTCCACTCCATTTCACTCATTTACTGCCAGGTATACAACTCTGTCATACAGAGCCCCTGAAATGATCAACCTTTATGGAGGGAAACCCATCACCACCAAGGCTGATATCTGGGTAAGGCCAAGAAAGGCTGGAACTTGCTCTAATCTAATGATATTTATGCTTCTTTGGTTTACAGGCACTGGGATGTCTACTCTATAAACTTTGTTTCTTCACTCTTCCTTTTGGTGAGAGTCAGGTTGCTATCTGTGATGGCAACTTCACCATCCCAGACAATTCTCGTTACTCCCGTAACATACATTGCTTAATAAGTAAGTATTTGGGAAAATGTATGAAAATATTGAAACTTCTTAACATTTTGATCTATTCTTGCAGGGTTCATGCTTGAACCAGATCCGGAACATAGACCTGATATATTTCAAGTGTCATATTTTGCATTTAAATTTGCCAAAAAGGATTGTCCAGTCTCCAACATCAATGTAAGTAGATTTTCAAGTAGGATATGAATTTAAAAATGAGACGTTTTATTTTTTTTCTTCCAAGAATTCTTCTATTCCTTCAGCTCTTCCTGAACCGATGACTGCTAGTGAAGCAGCTGCTAGGAAAAGCCAAATAAAAGCCAGGTAGGCAAAACTATGCTGAAATTGAAAAGGCATATTTAGAATGAAATATATTCTTCTGTTGTAGAATAACAGATACCATTGGACCAACAGAAACCTCAATTGCACCAAGACAAAGACCAAAGGCCAACTCTGCTACTACTGCCACTCCCAGTGTGCTGACCATTCAAAGTTCAGCAACACCTGTTAAAGTCCTTGCTCCTGGTGAATTCGGTAACCATAGACCAAAAGGTAATAGAGCCCCGCCAACCTCATCCTCTTAAATGTTAATGTAAGTGTTTGGACCTGTCTTTAGGGGCACTAAGACCTGGAAATGGCCCTGAAATTTTATTGGGTCAGGGACCTCCTCAGCAGCCGCCACAGCAGCATAGAGTACTCCAGCAACTACAGCAGGGAGATTGGAGATTACAGCAACTCCATTTACAGCATCGTCATCCTCACCAGCAGCAGCAGCAGCAGCAGCAGCAACAGCAACAGCAGCAGCAGCAACAGCAACAGCAGCAGCAGCAGCAGCAGCAGCAGCACCACCACCACCACCACCACCACCTACTTCAAGATGCTTATATGCAGCAGGTAATTTTTTTGTTTCTTTAGATATGGAAGTATAACATTTATTAATTTGATTTTCTCGTTGTAGTATCAACATGCAACACAGCAGCAACAGATGCTTCAACAACAATTTTTAATGCATTCGGTATATCAACCACAACCTTCTGCATCACAGTATCCTACAATGGTAACTTAAATAATTTCTAGAGATTTCTCTGAATTGTTTTGTATAATATCATTTCTTTTTTCAGATGCCGCAGTATCAGCAGGCTTTCTTTCAACAGCAGATGCTAGCTCAACATCAGCCGTCTCAACAACAGGCATCACCTGAATATCTTACCTCCCCTCAAGAGTTCTCACCAGCCTTAGTTTCCTACACTTCATCACTTCCAGCTCAGGTTGGAACCATAATGGACTCCTCCTATAGTGCCAATAGGCAAGTATTTTTCCAGTGAAAGCAAAGGAAATTCTTCTTTTTTCTTACTCAATTATTACTATAGGTCAGTTGCTGATAAAGAGGCCATTGCAAATTTCACAAATCAGAAGAACATCAGCAATCCACCTGATATGTCAGGGTGGAATCCTTTTGGAGAGGATAATTTCTCTAAGTTAACAGAAGAGGAACTATTGGACAGAGAATTTGACCTTCTAAGATCAAGTAAGGGACACTTGAAGGCTTATTTTGCTTCAATTTTTTATTTCGTTTCATCTTATTTTTGCAGATAGGCTCGAGGAGAGAGCATCCTCAGATAAGAATGTAGACTCACTTTCTGCTCCACATAACCATCCTCCAGAAGATCCTTTTGGTTCTGTTCCTTTCATTTCTCATTCAGGCAAGTTACACATGTAACATCATCACTGTCACAATGCTGTAATAATATTTATTTGAACTTGCAGGTTCTCCTGAAAAGAAAGCTGAACATTCATCTATAAATCAAGAAAATGGCACTGCAAACCCTATCAAGAACGGTAAAACAAGTCCAGCATCTAAAGATCAGCGGACTGGAAAGAAAACCTCAGTACAGGGTCAAGTGCAAAAGGGGAATGATGAATCTGAAAGTGATTTTGAATCAGATCCCCCTTCTCCTAAGAGCAGTGAAGAGGAAGAGCAAGATGATGAAGAAGTTCTTCAGGGGGAACAAGGAGATTTTAATGATGATGATACTGAACCAGAAAATCTGGGTCATAGGCCTCTCCTCATGGATTCTGAAGATGAGGAAGAAGAGGAGAAACATAGCTCTGATTCTGATTATGAGCAGGCTAAAGCAAAGTACAGTGACATGAGCTCTGTCTACAGAGACAGATCTGGCAGTGGACCAACCCAAGATCTTAATACAATACTCCTCACCTCAGCCCAATTATCCTCTGATGTTGCAGTGGAGACTCCCAAACAGGAGTTTGATGTATTTGGCGCTGTCCCCTTCTTTGCAGTGCGTGCTCAACAGCCCCAGCAAGAAAAGAATGAAAAGAACCTCCCTCAACACAGGTTTCCTGCTGCAGGACTGGAGCAGGAGGAATTTGATGTATTCACAAAGGCGCCTTTTAGCAAGAAGGTGAATGTACAAGAATGCCATGCAGTGGGGCCTGAGGCACATACTATCCCTGGTTATCCCAAAAGTGTAGATGTATTTGGCTCCACTCCATTTCAGCCCTTCCTCACATCAACAAGTAAAAGTGAAAGCAATGAGGACCTTTTTGGGCTTGTGCCCTTTGATGAAATAACGGGGAGCCAGCAGCAAAAAGTCAAACAGCGCAGCTTACAGAAACTGTCCTCTCGCCAAAGGCGCACAAAGCAGGATATGTCCAAAAGTAATGGGAAGCGGCATCATGGCACGCCAACTAGCACAAAGAAGACTTTGAAGCCTACCTATCGCACTCCAGAGAGGGCTCGCAGGCACAAAAAAGTGGGCCGCCGAGACTCTCAAAGTAGCAATGAATTTTTAACCATCTCAGACTCCAAGGAGAACATTAGTGTTGCACTGACTGATGGGAAAGATAGGGGGAATGTCTTACAACCTGAGGAGAGCCTGTTGGACCCCTTCGGTGCCAAGCCCTTCCATTCTCCAGACCTGTCATGGCACCCTCCACATCAGGGCCTGAGCGACATCCGTGCTGATCACAATACTGTCCTGCCAGGGCGGCCAAGACAAAATTCACTACATGGGTCATTCCATAGTGCAGATGTATTGAAAATGGATGATTTTGGTGCCGTGCCCTTTACAGAACTTGTGGTGCAAAGCATCACTCCACATCAGTCCCAACAGTCCCAACCAGTCGAATTAGACCCATTTGGTGCTGCTCCATTTCCTTCTAAACAGTAGATACTTCTGATGGATTCTCGGCATTAACTCCTGTTTCAAAAAAGTGTGAACAGTTTTATGAATTTGAAAGAAAATTTGGTAGCTCTTTATAGCATTCATTCTTAAAGATCAGTCAGAATAGGTGATTTCTAAATAAACCAAATAGAAGAATGAAGTATCTCTACAGGGTAGTAACTTGATTCCTCTTCAGGAGAAAAGGGAGCTAAATTGCAAGCTCTAACTAAGGGTTTCTGCTACTGACATCACAACACAGAAATGCAAGTGTGGTACTTCCAGTGAAAGCACATGGCACCTTTCTAGGTGTGTAGCCACTGAGAAGGGACAGTGAAACTGTTATTTTTGATATCAGAATGTCATTTTTATGTGCATATCCCTAAAATTAGGGTTATTTCTACATACACTAGTTACACTTGTGAATTTTTTTTAAGGTCTCTTTTAATTTCCAGACAGTTAAAAACAATCTAGTTATCTTAAAGCATTAGAAAGTTATTATCTGGAGAGTGCAGAGATTTCAGTCCATACACCTTTCTCCACAAAGCAGAGCCAGAAGTAACTGACTATTGTGCCTAAAACTCTGTTTCATTTTTAAAAACAAGTGCCATTAAAATGGAATATCTAATGATAAGCATATGAAATAATGTGTAATTAGCTCAATTTAACTATTCCACAACTTACATATTCCAAAACAATGTTATACATGATAAATATATATAATTTTTGTCAGTTAAAACAAATTAAAAAAATGGACTATCGTCGCACAGAAGCCTAGAACAAAAATATGAAGAGAAATATCTGACATTTGTAAAGAAATTATAAGAAGAAAAAAAGATACAGAACAGAAAACATTCACTACTTTAGAAACACTTTATGCATGGCTTCTTGCCCCAAACTTTTATTGTGATGGCCCTAATAAAGCAGATTATTGGAAAAATTGGAGGACAAGGGTTGTATAAAAATTTTATTTTATGAAGAAAATATGTAGCGGAAACTGAATTTTCAAGACATTTACAATGTGAAATCATGTTGCATTTAACAATGTACTTTATTAGCAACTTCACCAAATATTCCCCAAGTCATAAGCAACAATTATTTTTATTAGGTTTTGGGGGGTGGAGTAGTTTTAATAAAGTGCACAGAATGGTGACACCCACAAAGCCTTATATAAAGGCAGGATTCATGCATCCTGCTGCAAGTACCTCTGCACTAATATACCAGATCCTAAAATGCATATAAGGTGGACTAGCATCTTAATTCTGCTAGTTGATTGTGTCTTTACTGAAAAGAACCCAGCTACCAATTTGCCTTTTTTTACACCACAAATCCTAATTAGAAACTTGAGGTTTTATAGAAATCATTTAATGATAGAGATTACATATGTGAATTAATGTGAATATAGTATCTGTGCTTCCTGTGTCTATGACTATTTTAAGATATAATTGTGCTGCGCTATCAGATTAACATTTGGAAGTTTCTAGAACAGTTAATGCTATTTACAGAAAGGAGTAGAAACTCATCAACTGGCACTCTCTTTGATTTTTATATTTTAAATTAACTCTCTTCGATCTCAAAGTATATTTTACGAGTAATTTTATTAGGAATCTCTTATAGTGCCCCAATGGGATAAGCTATTTGCCTATTTTCACAGTTCTGAACTTGGAAAGAAGCAAAGTATATGTAACTAAACCACATATTTGTCTTTTTATTGCTTTTTCCCTTCTTTTATATGCTAAATCAAATATAGATTTGTGGATAGGGAAGCAATATGTGAATCACAATGTAGCAGAGGCAGACCAAGCATTACATTATTATTTAGAGCTGGACTGCACCAATTACTTGTCCTCGTGCCAAAGGCAAATATGTTTGCACCTTTTTTTTTTTTTCTGATTCTCAGGTTGATTAATACTGCTAATGCAAATGCTCAAGTAGATGTTTAAAAACTTTACAAAATAGATTCAAGTGATACTTTCTTTTAAAAGTGAAGAGTTGATGATTACACATAGTAAATTCATGAACTACAGTAGGTTTGTATCAAACAATTTTTTTTAATGAAAATCTGTTGAGGTGTACACAATATGCTTCTTGATTGTATTAGTCCTTGGTCTCTGCTAGACCTCATGAGTTTCATCATTTAGAAAAGGGGTAGAGGATGAACTAATGTCTCCTTCAGATGTAAACATGAAATACCTAGAGTTTTACTTGCTTTTCAATACACTGAATAATTTTAAATGATTCTGACACTGATGTAGACCCTTTGACTTATAAATTCTGAGGAAACAACTGACAGCATAAAATATTTACATTCTTATAACACAGCACAGTGACTTTCTTCTTTCAAGATTGTAGCTCAGAGAAAAGATACAGGATTCAATTGGGGGTTCAATAGGATAGAAATGGAGAGATTCCTTTGTGTTGTAGTAGAGGCATTTTCCTAAGGAGTATAGATTTATACTTTGCATTTTCATTCATCATCCCCCAGAATCATGGTCAAGGTGTAGGTCACTCCACACAGCTGATGCTCAGGTTATTCCCTTGTGAGAATTATGAGAATAAAGCTCCCAAGATATGTGAAAGTGCTTAACACAGTACCTGGCACACAGCACTCAATAAAAGTTTGGCTCTATTATGGGATGGTTCAATTCTGGTTTAAGGAAGGAAGAAAGGTTATTATATATGTACCACTAAGCAAATATATATATATATATATATTTGGGGTTTTTTTTCCCTAATATTATTTGGGTGTCCCCTGTGCTTCTTTAGGATGTAGTTATAACTAAACCTGTTATACTTGAACATCACTAAGAGAAGTAAATTATTATGAAGCTAGCAAAAATCTTGAGGCCAAAGTTGTTTCTTAACAGCTTTAATAATGCTTGTTGATTTTGAATAATCCTTTAAAAAGTGGACCATTTGCTTATTTTAATATCACGTCAGTAAAATGTTAGTATTAAAAAGATCAGCTTTTTATGGCATTGAAGAATGTATCTGCTAAGACACAAAAATTGCATGGTAAGTATAATAGGTGGAGGAGGAAAGGTTGTAGGCCGGATGAAAATTTAACTGACTAGAACATTTATTCAGGAGTGTAATTATTTTCCCTTACCCCAATCCCTGTGTACGTGTTGGGTATAGTTACGACATTATCCGGATTTGCAAATAGACACAACTTTCAGTCTTACCCTGTTTATTGTTTAAGAGTGATAGACTGTTGTCCTCTTGCTGGTGGAAAATCTAAGGTGGAGCCCACTCTTCTATGCTGAAGTTCACCAGGCAGAGCAGTTTTCTTACAAGTCAGCTACTCTGCTTGGTTTATTTTAGGTTTTGGTACTTCACGTAAGCACTGTTAGAAGGTACAAGTGTATTAATATCACTAGTTTTGAGGCGCTTGGGTACATTTGTTTTTAATATATTTAGAATGTGCAGTAAACTTTTTTCTCATTTTTTTTTCTTTTTAGCAAACTTGTTATTTTAGGTCCAATTATTGAGTTGACAGTCTACTGTGAGAATGAGATGACATATCTACTGTGAGAATACCATAAATGATGAATAGTTTATTTGAGAACTTTTATACTCAGTGGTGTTTTATATATTAAGATAAAAATATGTACACACATGCATGTCACATCTCTCTACTGTGGAGTTAATGTGAATTTTTAAAAAATGGAATTGCAACCACAATCATATCTAAGAGAACATTCACTCCTAGTGAGGGTTTACAAAAGCTACTAAGAGAATAAGGTAGATGATAATGCAAAGGGTCATGATTTGGGGTTATTTTTGTTTTATTTTAAAATTTATACTGCTACTTTTGAAAGAATTGTTTTTATGACTATGCTCTTTTTGTGATTGAAAAGTCATCTAATAGAAGCTGTATAGAAGCTACTTTTTAATTGCTGGCAAACAGCTTTAAGTGCACTTTCTTTGATTACACTTCCATTTTTTGTTAAACTTGAATTTTCTGAAGCCTTTTATGTACCACTAAGCAAATAACTTTAACCTTTAAATAAAGCAAATTTACATCTTTATTGTATTTCTACTTGTTACAAAACATACTTGCTAAAGTAACTTCAGTCCTCAAATATAGCTGGGAAACAATTATGAGATAGACTCAGTCTCCCCCTCCCACCCCTTTTCCCCTGCCATATCTAATTAAGCACTAACTGATTTTATTACTTTATTGCCTTTACACTGCTTATTCTTTTTGACTGAATTCTGTCCCTGATTCACTGTTTTGTTTGAAATTTAAAGTTATTTTCTTACTGTATTTATCATACCTGTTTTAATCTGTTTTCTTTAAATGCAATAAATCCCAAATGGATTGCATATTCTTTATAATCAGTGACTTTGGAGTTTTTCATTATTTGTCT